ACTCATTCGCTGTCTTGATTCCCCCTAATAAACCCTATTTTATTTTACAACAGAACCTCTATTTCTTTCTCAGGAGACTTGAACTTGGTTGGGGGTGGAGGGGTCAGAGGGGGAGGGGAAAGTGCCACATAGGAAGATCAAAAAGGTAAGTGGGCTTGTAGCCTGTTGTGCTTCTTCATATAGGCCAGCAGTGGGCACTCCCACAAGACTGCCAGGGTAGTTCAGCTGACAGCTAACAGGCAGCTTGCTTTTCCAGGCTTGAGCAGGTTCCTAGATCCCCAGCAAAGGGGTCTTTTTGTTTCCTGACCCTCTTCCCTCCTGTCTGTGCTCGTCACAATGTCACTGTTAAAGAGACCCAAGCATCCCAGGCTACACAGTGCTTCTCAAAGCAGGTGCTCCTGGCATTCTAGTGGGACAGTTCATCACTATGTGGGAATTTCACACCATGTAGAACATTTAGCATCTGGGGCCTCTGCTTGATCAATGCCAGCAAGACCCCCAATCATTGCAACAACCAAAATGTCCCCCACCCACATTTCCAGAGCACCCCCATCAGGGGATAGCTTGCCCAGTTGAGAACCAGGTATGCAAAGGAAGCTAGAGAATCCCAGTGTCTCCCGCTCAGGCAAAGCAGCAACTACCATAATGAGGTCTCGTGTCCAGTTGAGGGGATGATGGAGCTCAGCCAAGGAAAAAGTCACAGGTGGTTTTAGGTGACCTAGATTACACCCTGGCTCTGTTAATGGTTAGTTGACAGTGACAGGCTCACATATCAGGAGAGAGGGGAAGACGCTCTCTAAAAACAAGATGAGAACAATAACAGAAAAAGTACCCCAACAAGTCCCCCACCCCATGCAACTGGGACTTGCAACCTGAGCCTGGTCCCTTCAGTGTCCATTTGACCCCCACCCCCATCCCCGGGGAATGCACACTGCACCCGGCACCCGTCTCTGCCTTGCCTGGGTTAGTTTAAGGGACTTCATTTCCCTGTGCTGCCATAGCAACCAGGAAACAACCTCCGCTCAGACAAGAAGGATGGTGCTGTGGCCGAGATCTGTAGATGCACACGGCTGGTAACAGAGCAACCGGGACCAAGGGACAACAAGAGCTCAGGAGAAGGGGAGAGACAGGTCGCCCAGAGAGTAGACAATCCAGGGCTTGAGGAGGCTGGCTGTGCGGTTTATTTTTTCTCTCCACAAAGACACACACTGTCTAAACTGTGTGGCTGGTTGTTACTAAGAAGCTGCTGCGAGAGGGAAAAATGTATTTAATAAAAGGCCCTGTGTTTGTGGTCTTCTTGGGCTTGCTGTGAGCTCTGGAAATCTTGAGGTGTGACCAGATTTCAGCCTTCAAAACCAAGATGGACTGCCCTTGAGAAGGGGTGGTCAGAGGGAAACATGTTCACGCTCTCCCTCCTGAGCCGGGGCCACGGGAAGCTGGGCCAGGACAAACAGAAGTTAGAAGTCTACTTTGAACCAGAGGTGAGTCCCACAGCTGAAGAAAGGCACATTTTGGCTCCGTCAAAGTGGCTGCTTCTCATTGCAGGATTACTTGAACTGGAGGTCCCCAGAAGACTATGTTCCTGTCAGCAAACCTCAAGATAAGAACAATGCCAGTCAGCACTCCTGGAGCCTCTTTCTCCCTAAAACTTTCAGTACTAGAAAGGGTGCCCTGATCCTGTACTCAGAAGGTTTTGCCATTTCGGCATGGACACCCAAAGAGAGGAGAAAAGGCCCCTACTGCCCCAGAGGTCCCTGGAGGAAGCTGGATCTTGAACTGCACACACTTCAAGACCTCAAAGAAGCCATCCTGGCATATGGAAGGCAGCAGGTAGGCAGAACGCTCCCTTGGGTTTGGGGAAGGCTGTGCTGTTTCCTGACTGGTGTCCCCACAGGGAGAGCAGGACAGAGCCTGGCAACCATACCTCCACTTCCGAAGCCAGCTGGAGAGCCAGGCCCAACGGCAGATCCAGCCAGGGCATTCAGCCAAGAGATACCTCCGAGGCCTCCTGCGGACTTGGCCCCCAGACGCCATGTATAGGCTCTGGTGCGCAGGTCAGTGGGGAAATGGGAGGGGGGCACACCCCTTTCTATCAATATCTCCTGATCTACTCTTCAGGATACATCAAGGATTCTGTGCTACTCCAGGACAGTCAACTTAATGTACCAAAGAAGCTCAGGCCACAACAAGATCTTTCAGGTGTACCCCCAAAATACCATCTCCTGCCTGTCTTCCCTTCATTTTGGATTCAACAAGGAAAATCTTTTGAACAACGTACGTGTTGATTTACATGTTGATTTTATGACGTGACAAGCTGACCCATTGTTCACCATTGCAGGTCAACAGGGCCTGGATGAAGGGGAAGCTGGAGCTGCTGGACACGTGGACCAGGGCCCTCTAGCCAAGAACCATGGCAGTCAGGGGACTCGCTTGCCACCACGCAGGAAGCAGCCCTGGCAGGAAGATGAAACGCAGGCAGAGGTACCATTTCTTTTTTTTTTTTTTTTCCCCGAGTTTACAGGAATGTGTATCTGTCGTTCCCTAGGACACGTCAATAGAGAATCACCTTTGTTTATATGCTTCAAAGGAGAGCTACAATGAAAAGACACAGCAAACCTCCAGGAAGGCCTTTGGGCATGGCCGCATCGATCACTCTTGGCTCCCAAGTGACAAATCCCACATTACATTCTGTGGAGGCGCCTTCCCTAATAGGAAGGCAGATCTCAGCGGTAAGAACTCAAATGTCTTGCTCATTGATCTGAATATATTCTCATTCTCATCCTGTTTTTAAAGATAAACAAAGGAACGTGAAACTCCACAAGGCCAGAAGCAGCCACTTGTTACAGGTGCTTCCTGCTGAAAGAAGCCTCTTCCCTCCTGTAGCATCTGCCACTGGCTCCAGAATAATCACCCCTGGGGAAGTGAAGAAGAAAAAGGTTGTGTGTATATGTATGTTTGTGCATACAGGCCATGATCGTTTTGTTTTTAAATTTTCTCCAGGCACCAAAGGCTTTGAAATTACCTCCTATCTCAGAAGAACCACCCAGAGTCTTGGAGCCCCTGAAGAGCCAATTTAAAGCCAATGAGCCCCCAACAGAGCTCTTCATCTTACCGGTGGAGATTCATTACCACACCAAACAACCCCCAAAAGAGAAAGCCCACAGAAGAGGTAGGTCCCGGGTGCATGGGCACTCCTGAGGGTGCTACAATTCAGCCTCCTCTTTGTCTCCTAGGTGCTCCACACCCTGAGTCAGAACCAGAAAGCAGCGAAGAATCCACACCTGTGTGGAGACCTCCCCTGAAGCATGCGTCCTTAGAAACACCATGGGAGTTAACAGTGCATCTCCCAGTGGACGCGAGCAGGGACACACTCTCACCTCAAGGTAGCTCCTCCCTCCCTCCAGCATCCCTCGGGCACACAGGCTTTTTCCCCTTTTGTTTTTAAAGATGATGATGCCCCACCTCACGATGTGGCCCCACCATTGGATCTTCTACCCCCGATTAAAGGAAAAAAAAGTCCTGAGAGCCAGAAGGGCGTGGACAGCCCTAGGACATCAGACCACAACAGCCCCCCAAGTCTCCCGAACATGAGAGTGCCCAGGAGGGCACTGCCAGCAGCTCAAGGTAATCATTCCCAGAGTGCATAGACGCCCCCCTGACACTGCCTATGCTTGTGCTTATTTTCAAGAAGATTCCAGCGACCCTACACTGGGACACTTCTTGCTGGGTCCAGATGGAGAAAAAGTCTGCCTGTCCCTCCCAGGGCATACCCAAACCGAGGCGCTTCCATCGGGTAAAGGTAAGCTAACACATTCCAGGGCAGCCTTGTTTGCTCTCAGGTAAAATATCTTACTGTTTTTCAGCCTATGAATCTGTCAATTCAAATATCAGCCATGAAGAGGAAGGGCCTAGTAGTCAGCATTTCCTAAAAGGTAAGCTTTTCCACTAAAAAGTCACCTCGACTTGATCTTTTTTCCTCTTTGATTTTCACTACAGCAAACACTGAACCTAGAGCCAATCTTCACATGAACCTTTATGAAACCTCACCGTTGACCCAAACAACAGAGAAGCAGGTATAGTATTGACTCTGAATGAGGATGACACTTGAAAGTTCGGGCTTTCTGCTTCTCTTCACAGGGAGCCCAGCAGTCCTTGGAGGCAGCAGCTCAGAAGACAGGAGAGCCTCAAAGTTGTATAAATAAAGCGCTGATATGTTCAAACAGAAAAGAATTTTACACGCGCAAGCTGCACATCGACATGACGCCGTTCCTGAAGGTGATCTCACACTGAGAAGACGAGGGGTTTTAAATGTATTCTTTGTTGTGTGTTAACCCAATAGGAAAGTGGAAATGCACTGGACTATCAGGAAGAAGCAGGGAGACCCCTCAGAGAAACTCACCACAACGACCAAGGTACAGACCACTAGGTGGGGCTTTATAATCTTGTCCTTTATTGATTGATACTCTGTTTTCACAGACCCAGAGCCAAGGAGTATGACCCTTGACTCTCCCAGGGCTTCCCGGACTGAGCACATCCAGACCCCAGAAGCAGATATTGTGCAAAAAGTGTAAGTGTTCAAAGTTGTAATAACATAGGCTTAGTTTGGTCCTGTTGGTTTGCTCTTTTCAAAGGGGCAGAGATTATGATGTACACCACCTACACAGAGGACTTCTGGGATACGGGCCTGAGTCACCCGAGAGGTTGAGTGCTGTGTATACATCTCTTCTTCCAAGAGAAAGAGAAGGGAAGGCTGAACCAAGACTGTTTAGCCAGGAGACATCAGCCAACATCAGTCATGTGAGTGTAAACCCCTAAAAGCTTGGTCCAAATATGGTCCCCTTCCTTGATTTTTCACCTTTAGGAGAGGGATTTGATTAACGAGGCCAAGAGAAAGGAAAAACCCAAGAAAGACAAAACCAAAGGACCCAAAAGCGAGAGAGAAGGAAAGGTCTACGGGCAAGCAGAGGCTGCCATTGGTAAGAGAGTGTGCCTGCAAGTAACAACCTGGCTATATCTCTATCCCCAATTGTTCTCCCCCAGGAAAGTCAAAGGACTCAAAGGCTAAAAAAAAATTAGAAAAAAAAACAAGACCCCAAAGGAAAAGGACACAGAAGGAAAGAAATCTGGAGATAGCGGCAGAGCTGAGCGGGCCTGATGTCAGCTATGAGGAAACAGAAGACACCTCAAATAGAGGTTCCTTTGCCTCAGACTCCTTTGTAGAGGACCCTTGGCTTTCTCCCAAATATGATGCCCAGGAAAGCCAAGTTTCTCTAGATGGAAGATCATCACCCTCTCAGATTGCAACTGTCACTGGCAACATGGAATCTAAAGAAGAGAGAAGATGTGAGGACCCTTCCAAGGTAGGGTCTGATGTCCTCAGCTTGACAGAGGATTTATTGCACTGAGAACACTCTGGTTTCTTAGGCCCTCCTCACTAAGAGGGAGCAGGAGAAGGCTTCCTGGGACAGGCTTCGAGCAGAAAGAGCCGAGATGAGGTGGCTGGAGGTGGAGAAGAAGAGAAGGGAGCAGGAAGAGCAAAGGCAGCTCCAGCAGGAGCAGCTGGAGAGAGCAAAAAAGATGGAGGAGGAGCTGGAGCTGGAGCAGCAGAGACGTACAGAAGAGATCCGGTAGGTTGGGCAAGCCAAAGAGACTACAGCCAGCCATTTCCCTGACCATCTTGGGTTTTCTCAGCTTGAGGAAACAGAGACTCCAAGAAGAACAGCAGCGGCAGGAGGAGGAGGAGAGAAAGCAGCAGCTCCGGTTGAAAGCAGCCCAGGAGAGAGCCCGGCAACAGCAAGAGGAGTTTCGGAGGAAACTGCGAGAACTACAGAGAAAAAAGCAGCAGGAGGAAGCCGAGAGGGCCGGTGAGGGGGTTCTTGAGCTCTTTGCATCTCTCCTGCTGAGCCCACCCCCTTTTCTATTCTGCAGAGGCAGAGAAGCAAAGGCAAGAGGAATTGGAAATGCAGTTAGAAGAAGAACAAAAACACCTGATGGAAATGGCTGAAGAGGAACGACTGGAGTACCAGCGGCGGAAACAGGAAGCAGAAGAGAAGGCTCGGCTGGAGGCAGAGGAGAGGAGGCAAAAAGAAGAGGAAGCAGCAAGACTGGCTCTGGAAGAAGCCACGAAACAAGCCCAGGAACAAGCCAGGTACTGGATATTTGGGCAACAGTTGCCATAGGTATTGGAATTGGGGGTGGGGTTGTCTCCTTAGGCAAAAAGCTGCTTTGGAGAAACATTTTCATTTCTATCAAGAACTCCATAAGGAAGCCAGTGGCCTGCAGTGGACACAGAACATTTCCAGACCATGGGTTTACTCTTATTTCCAGTTCCTACAAATACCCAGGCCTTAAGGCTAGAAGAAAACTAAAAAGTAAGTTGGGAGATGGTGAAAGAAAAGGAGAATTGCTGACTTTATTTTCTCCCTTTTGTTACAGATTTAGGATGTTGCAGTCAAGCACCAGATAAGAGTGACTTCCCTAAATGTTATTCAAGGTCCCTTCAGAAATCTGATAATCTGTTAAAATTTTTGTTGTGAAATGCCTATTTTATCAGCACTGCTAACCAGATAAGCACACATTTAAGTTAACCATATCAGAGTGCAATGCATTTCGAAAAATCCAAAAAACTAAAAACAAGAAAATTACTTCCCCAGTAGCT